AAAAAAGTATTCTATTTATTTATTTATTTTGAGGGGTAGGCTCGCTCTGTAGCCCCAGCTGGAGTGCATTGGCACAATTTCGGTTCACTGCAACCTCTACCTTCCAGGTTCAAGCAATTCTCCTGCCTCAGCCTCTTGAGTAGCTGGGACTACAGGCACACGCCACCATGCTTGGCTAATTTTTGTATTTTTAGTAGAGACAGGGTTTCACCAGGTGGCCAGGCTTGTCTGGAACTCCTGACCTCAGGTGATTCGCCTGCCCCGGCCTCCCAAAGTGCTGGGATTACAGGCGTGAGCCACTGCGCCCGGCTACAGGGAGACTTTTAAGAGGCGTCTCCCAAGGAGAACAGGGGTTCGCCAGCATGGCAAGAGGAGGGCAAAGCGAACTAGGGTTGGAGGTGAAGAACAGTTAATCCAATCAAATGGAAGACGTCGAGTGGCGCGAGCACTGGGGTGTGAGCGCGAGGGTCAGGGTTGCAGCGCCAGGCAGGGTTGCAGCGCCAGGCAGGGTTGCAGCGCCAGGCAGGGTTGCAGCGCCAGGCAGGGTTGCAGCACGTTGGAAGCGCACTGGAGTTTGGAATGTCTCTCCCAGTCAACCGGGAAAGACGCAGCGCTGCCCTAATGCACTGGCCACCCCAGACCGTATGCACAACGTTGGGTTGGCAGCTTCTACACCAGGGAAGGCACCCGAAACCCCGGCGCGGCAGCTGGGGAGGGGCTGCCCCCAGCCAGGGACCCGCGAGTGCTGGGGCAGCCGCGGCTTTGGGCAGAACCATTCTCCGGAGATGGAGAGGGCAGAAAAAATCTTTCGCTCCCATCCCAACTCGGAGCCATCCGGAACTTGCACTCGCCCTTCTTGCCCTGCTTTTCTTACTGTGCTCTGTTCCGTCACCACTAGCTCCCCTCCCGCGCGGCTCTGAGTCCCGCTTGCCACTAGTTGCTTCTCGGCAGCCCCCACCCCTACGCGTGGTCCGGCCCGGCGGCTGGCGCAGGTTATAAAGGTCCCGCCGCAGCAGCGGACGGCAGACTCGAGATGCGCCCGAAGAGGTTGGGCCGGTGCTGCGCGGGGAGCCGGCTCGGACCCGGGGACCCAGCAGCACTCACCTGTGCACCTTCGCCCTCAGCCAGTCCCGCTCCGGAGCCCTCTGCGCAGCCGCAGGCACGGGGCACTGGACAGAGAGTAGGATCCCGAGCCACCTCTGGATCCCAGTTCCTCTCGGAAGCCCGCACCGGAGCTCGCCCGGCCTCGGAGGCTGGAGCCAAGGCAGGAGCCCGGCGCCCGTCCGCATTCTCGGCCATCCAAGGGGATGTCCGGTCTATGCCCGACAATTCGGACGCGCCGTGGACCCGCTTCGTATTCCAAGGGCCGTTTGGTTCCCGGGCCACTGGCCGGGGGACTGGAAAGGCAGCGGGCATCTGGAAGACGCCAGCCGCCTACGTTGGCCGGCGACCCGGGGTGTCCGGCCCTGAGCGCGCCGCCTTTATTCGGGAGCTGGAGGAAGGTAAATCGGGCCCCCGGGGTCCTGGACCGGGTGGCCTTTTCTCCCCACCTGCCGCCTCCTGCAGCACTGTGTCCTAACCTACCTCCGCCAGTCAAAAAGATCACCCAGGAAGACGTCAAAGTGATGTTATATTTGCTGGAGGAGGTGTGTACTGCCTTCCTGATCCAGGCAAGCCCTAGCCTCTCTCTGACCCCTGTGTCCCCCCCAGCTTCTCCCACCTGTCTGGGAGAGCGTTACCTATGGGATGGTCCTGCAGAGAGAGAGGGACCTGAACACTGCAGCTCGCATCGGCCAGTCCCTGGTGAAACAGAACAGTGTTTTGATGGAGGAGAACAGCAAGCTGGAAGCCCTGCTGGGCTCAGCCAAGGAGGAGGTAACCGGGTGGGGAGGAGAGGATAGCGGGCCCCCAACCCATGGCTCCTCTCTCTTCCTGCCAGATTTTATACCTCAGACACCAGGTGAACTTGCGGGATGAGCTCCTCCAGCTCTACTCAGATTCTGATGAGGAGGATGAGGATGAAGAAGAGGAGGAGGAAGAAAAGGAGGCAGAAGAGGAACAGGAAGAAGAAGAAGCAGAGGAAGACCTGCAGTGTGCTCATCCCTGTGATGCCCCTAAGCTGTGAGTTCCTGCCTTTGCACCTGCAAGTCCTTTGCACCCTGACTCCCATTCCTCCCTCCCCTAGGATTTCGCAGGAGGCATTGCTGCACCAGCACCACTGCCCACAGCTGGAAGCCTTGCAGGAGAAGCTGAGGCTGCTGGAGGAGGAGAATCATCAGCTGAGAGAAGAGGTGAGAATGGGGGAGGAGGGCGTCCCTGCTAGTTCCCTGTCCCTTCCTCTTTGTCTCCCTCCAGGCCTCTCAACTCGACACTCTTGAGGATGAGGAACAGATGCTCATTCTGGAGTGTGTGGAGCAGTTTTGTACGTAATGTTGTCACTCGGGGTGGGGGGTTGCCAGGGCTGACCTGTCCTCTGCCCTCCCCAGCGGAGGCCAGCCAACAGATGGCTGAGCTGTCGGAGGTGCTGGTGCTCAGGCTGGAAAACTATGAACGGCAGCAGCAGGAGGTCGCTCGGCTGCAGGCCCAGGTGCTGAAGCTGCAGCAGCGCTGCCGGATGGTGAGTCGGGTGTGTGTGGAACCCTCTTGTCGGATGGGGGTTCACTGGTTTTGGGTCCTTCCAGTATGGGGCTGAGACTGAAAAGTTGCAGAAGCAGCTGGCTTCGGAGAAGGAAATCCAGATGCAGCTCCAGGAAGAGGTGAGTCTCGCTGCCGGCTTCTGCCCCCACCCTCCTCTGGTAACGTCTGTTCTCTCCACCATAGGAGACTCTTCCTGGTTTCCAGGAGACGCTGGCTGAGGAGCTCAGAACGTCTCTAAGGAGGATGATCTCAGACCCTGTGTATTTTATGGAGAGGTGCGTGGCTGGGGCCCTCCCTTGCCCCATAGGTCTCATAATGAAGGTCCTTTTCTCTTTGAAGGAATTATGAGATGCCCAGAGGGGACACATCCAGCCTAAGGTAAGCCTGCCAGGGGCTCCCCTACAACCTGCCCCCTCAAAAGATGTCGCTATCTCCCGCCCAGGTATGATTTTCGCTACAGTGAGGATCGAGAGCAGGTGCGGGGGTTTGAGGCTGAGGAAGGGTTGATGCTGGCAGCGGATATCATGCGGGGGGAAGATTTCACGCCTGCGGAGGAGTTCGTGCCCCAGGAGGAGCTGGGGGCTGCCAAGAAGGTGCCGGCTGAGGAAGGGGTGATGGAAGAGGCAGAGCTGGTGTCAGAGGAGACCGAGGGCTGGGAGGAGGTGGAACTGGAGCTGGATGAGGCAACGCGGATGAACGTGGTGACATCAGCCCTGGAGGCCAGCGGCTTGGGCCCTTCACACCTGGACATGAATTATGTCCTCCAGCAGCTGGCCAACTGGCAAGATGCCCATTACAGGCGGCAGCTGAGGTGGAAGATGCTCCAGAAAGGTGAGTGCCCCCACGGGGCCCTCCCTGCCGCCAGCCGGACAAGCTGCAGATCGTCGTGCCGATGAAAAGAGAGGGTGGATAAGCTCCCCGAGTGCTCACCTGCCCCAGCCTGGCTCTACCTGCTGTGCTTATTTGCATGGACTTTGCATATCATTTGCATAGACACCTCTGATCCCCTTCAGTGGGAACCGTAGTGTCAGTGCTCATTTATGTGGCATTTGCTTAGGATTCCAGATCTCCATCCACTTTTCTCCTGGGGGCTGGGCTGGGGGTTAGGGCTGGGACTGTGCCCCCACACTGCGCCTCAGCTTCCCATCTCTGCCCGCTTGCTTCCCCTGCCCCCAACCCCTGCCTCCTCTATCCCCCAGGCTCTCCAACTCTGCAGCAGTGGCAGCAGCAGTCAAAACAAACACGGGGGGCGGTGGGTGGGATGGTGGAGCAGCCCGGGGGCTGACCCAGGCTGGAGGACAGGGCCAGCCACCCTCCCACGGCCTGGGAGGAAGAGAGGCCTTCTGGGACTGCCCAGGCTATGGGGACAAAGGCCTTCACCAGCAAGGGCCACAGTTGGAACAGTCCCCTGGGTGTCAGAAGGTGGGCTAGGGCCTCCTGCAGGGTTGTGGGGTGGAACAGGGTCTCCTCTCCCCAGCCAGAAACCCCAAAGTCTGGGAGCTGCACCTTCCGAGTGCAGGCCATGTGAGCCCTGCCTCTTTAAGGAGCCGCAGGACATGAAAGATGACCTTGTGACACTCATGCACAGCAGCCATTGCACGTGCATCAGCTCCCATCAGCCTCATTCCGTGGCAGGTGATGTGTCCCCATTGGTTAGGTGAGGAGGGTGAGGCTCAGAGAGCTAAGGACACTTGTTTGGGGCCACACAGCCGGGGTAGATCTGAGCCCGTCCTCTCTACTCCTGTGCTGTAGCACCTTCACTGGCCCATCCCTCCCCTCTAGTGCTGTCCTGGTACCCGTCCCAGCCTGTCCCCATTCTCATGGCCCTTTGGTCACTGCCGGGTGGAATAGCACTGGCTTCAGCAGGCGTGTCATGTAAGCTTGTGCAGGTTATAAACTGAACCATGACCTTTATGGCGCATGCAGGGGGCAACCTGCATAATTATCAATGGCGACTTTCCGTGTCCTTCTGATACAGTTGATCAGACCCCTGCCCACCGCCCAGGCCAGGCCTGTGGTCATCAATGCCCCAGTTCACATCCACCTGCTTCTCTTCCAGGCTTTGCTGTTCCCCAGCAGCCTGCAGAGGCCCCACAGACAGCTTGAGGCCCCTCCTTCTGCTGCCTGGCCAAGCCCCACACCCGCAGACCCTCCTTCCCATCCTCTGAAATGGGACCCTGTGTCTGTCACCAGCCCACCCTCTGTGTTCATGAACCTGGGCTGGAGCTTGGGGACCCCTCCCTGCCCCTGGCTTCCTCTTCCATGTTCTGCCCTTTCCCACATGTTGGAGGCTTTTCCAACGTCTTCAGGGACAGGCGGTAGGAACCCCGGCCCTCGCTCTGCAGCTGGTGCAAAAGCTGTGGCTGCCAGGTCTGGGCCACATGGCAGCCCAGGGGGCAGGAGAAGCCCGGGAGAGGCCCACTGGCTACCAGACTCAGCCCTGAGCAGGGAACAGGGCCCAGCTTCCACCGGCAGGGAGTTGTGAGCGCCTTCCCAACAATGTGCCCCTCACCCCTTGATGCCCATGCTAATGGTAGCCACCCTGGTTCTTGTTGACTTGAGGGACCTGGCTGTCTTCCCTGTTCTTCATCCTTTCTTCTCAGTCCCTACCTACTGTTTGTAACCACAAGTGTCTCTGTGTGTGGGTGGGTGAGGGCCCCTCTGCCCAGTGGTGTGTCTCCTCTCCCTCCCTCCCTCTTCTGCCAGTGGCCTGGGGGTGTCCAGGCTCCCATCCGTGGCCCAGCCCCTCTCCCCTCTGTCTTGATCCCCCCCTCCCTGCCCCTGGCTTCCTCTTCCATGTTCTGCCCTTTCCCACACCTTTGTTCCTCAATAGCTGGGGGCTGGGACTGAGGCCTCCTGCAGGTACCTGCCCCCCTTCACACAGCACCTCTCAATCTCCTATTGCTTGTCAGCCTGTGTGCGTGTGGTGCAGGAAATAAAGGATCTATACCCTCCTGGCCCAGCCTCCAGCTGTCTCTCTAGGGAGTGT